TGTTACCTAGTTACCATTCATTCATGATTCCTTTTTTCCCTCAGGACTGATTTACTGCTGTTTTGGATCCTTTTTTTTTTTTTTTTTTACAGGTAATGTGGAACACAGCTGTCCACTCTGAATTCATGCATGATCATGCTGATTATGGCTTTCCAAGTTGTGAGGGTAAATTCAATTGGCGGTAAGTGTCAACACTCAGAGGGTTCAGTTTCCAAGTGTAGATATTTTTCTTTTATAACTGAGCCATAAACTTTTTTAGGGATGGAGGAGGAATTGCGGTAAATATTCACAATACGAGATTTACAGTTTAGCCATTTTTAAGTATACAATTGAGTGCCATTAAGCGCATTCACATTGTTATACAGTCGTCACCACTATTACCACTTCCAGAACTTTTCTGCTATCCCAAACAGAAACTATTCTATTAAACAATAACCCCTCATTCTCTTCTCCCCCTGGCCCCTGGGAACCTCTATTCTGCTTTCTGTCTCTATGAATTTGCCAATTCTAGGGAACTCATATAAGTGGAATCATACAATATTTGTTCCTTTATGTCTAGTGTATTTTGTTTTCACGGTTTGTCCATGTTGTAGTATGTATCAGAACCTCATTCCTTTTTGTTTGTTTGTTAAGACAGGGTCTTGCTCTGTTGTCCACGCTGGAGTGCAGTGGTGCAATCATAGCTCACTGCTATCTTGAGCTCCTGGGCTCAAGCTATCCTCCCACTTCAGCCTCCTGAGTAGCTGGGACTACAGGCACGTGCCACCATGCCTGCCTATTTTTTTTAATTTTTGTTTTTAGTAGAGATGAGGTCTCACTGTGGTGCCCAGGCTAGTCTTGAACTCCTGAGCTGAAGTGATCCTCCCGCCTCAGCCTCCCAATGTGCTGGGATTACAAGTGTGAGCCACTGTGCCCAGCCTTCATTCCTTTTAAAGGCAGAATAAGATTTCTTCATATGGATAAAACCACATTTTGTTTATCCATTCATTTGTTAGTGAATTTTTGGGTTGTTTTTACCTTTTTTTTTTTTTTTTTTGAGACGGAGTCTCACTCTGTCACCCAGGCTGGAGTGCAGTGGTGCGATCTCGGCTCACTGCACGCTCCGCCTACCGGGTTCACGCCATTCTCCTGCCTCAGCCTCCTGAGTAGCTGGGACTACAGGCACCCACCAGCATGCCTGGGTAATTTTTTGTATTTTTTTTAGTAGAGACGGGATTTCACTGTGTTAGCCAGAATGATCTCGATCTTCTGACCTCGTGATCCGCCCACCTCAGCCTCCCAAAGTGCTGGGATTACAGGCGTGAGCCACCGCGCCCGGCCTGTTTTTACCTTTTGGTTATTGTGAACAATGCTGCTATGAACATTCGTATATGGGTATCTGTTCAGGTCTCTGCTTCCAGTTTCTTTTGGGTCTGTACTTAGAAGTGAAATTGCCGAATCGTATGGTAGTTTTGTGTTTAACTATTTAAGGAACTGCTGTAAATCCTTTGAAGCCATTAACAGTTTTGAAGAAATTTAGCAAATTTATTTATTTAGCAAGTGTTTATTAAGTGCCCACCACGTCCTGTGCACATCATGTTCTAGGCACTTTGCCAAAACATTTCTCCTTGTCTTCTGCGCAGAAAGATGATGCCAACTGAGTGTGTTCTCCACTGAGTGGCACAGAGGCTTTTAACACATGGGGCAGCAGAATGACACAGGGAAGGGATGACTGTCTTCGGAGACATTCACTCACTGCGGTTGCTGTTGACAGTCAGTGATTCTCTGCTCGGGGTGTTCAGGGAGTTTCTGAATACTGACTTGGGTTTCATTGCAGTGTTATTAAGGAAAAGCGGGATGCCTATGTGAGCCGCCTGAATGCCATCTATCAAAACAATCTCACCAAGGTGTGTATGCTGGGTTTTTAACTTTGAGAAAGAGAACAGGCTAATGTCATGGTTCCTTCTTTAGTCCCATATAGAAATCATCCGTGGCCATGCAGCCTTCACGAGTGATCCCAAGCCCACAATAGAGGTCAGTGGGAAAAAGTACACCGCCCCACACATCCTGATCGCCACAGGTGGTATGCCCTCCACCCCTCATGAGAGCCAGATCCCCGGTGAGTCATACAACAGGTACTCATTAACAGCATTGTGTGATCTATGTTGCCTTTTTCTACATAGGTGCCAGCTTAGGAATAACCAGCGATGGATTTTTTCAGCTGGAAGAATTGCCCGGGTAAGCCAACCTGACCTGACCTCAGTGACTCATTAAGAATACTAACCCTCTGCTCGCGTCTCAGCCGCAGCGTCATTGTTGGTGCAGGTTACATTGCTGTGGAGATGGCAGGGATCCTGTCAGCCCTGGGTTCTAAGACATCACTGATGATACGGCATGATAAGGTAAATGCCACCTTTTTCTTTTCGCTTTTCTTCTCGCATTACCCATCCCTATGTTGATATGCAGGTACTTAGAAGTTTTGATTCAATGATCAGCACCAACTGCACGGAGGAGCTGGAGAACGCTGGCGTGGAGGTGCTGAAGTTCTCCCAGGTACAGTGCCAAGCCCAGGCATGCACGCGGCCACACATGTGTAACACATTTTATTTGCCAATAGGTCAAGGAGGTTAAAAAGACTTTGTCGGGCTTGGAAGTCAGCATGGTTACTGCAGTTCCCGGTAGGCTACCAGTCATGACCATGATTCCAGATGTTGACTGCCTGCTCTGGGCCATTGGGCGGGTCCCGAATACCAAGGACCTGAGTTTAAACAAACTGGTAAGCTGGCTTGGTCTGCCCGAAACATTTGTAGTGGTTACATGATATCTCTTTGTAATTTTAGGGGATTCAAACCGATGACAAGGGTCATATCATCGTAGACGAATTCCAGAATACCAACGTCAAAGGCATCTATGCAGTTGGGGATGTATGTGGAAAAGCTCTTCTTACTCCAGGTAAGGTCTCTTCCCTTCTTGGTGAGGGAGGGAGATAAACACTGATTTTAAAATATCTCCATAGTTGCAATAGCTGCTGGCCGAAAACTTGCCCATCGACTTTTTGAATATAAGGAAGATTCCAAATTAGATTATAACAACATCCCAACTGTGGTCTTCAGCCACCCCCCTATTGGGACAGTGGGACTCACGGAAGGTAGGTATTTAAAAACTGAAGGTCATTTGTGGCTGATAGATGCTTTTTTTAATGTGCATTGTAGATGAAGCCATTCATAAATATGGAATAGAAAATGTGAAGACCTATTCAACGAGCTTTACCCCGATGTATCACGCAGTTACCAAAAGGAAAACAAAATGTGTGATGAAAATGGTCTGTGCTAACAAGGAAGAAAAGGTAAGGAAAAATCCAGCAAACTAAATAGTGCCAAGAAAAGAAAATGTTTCTCTTCTTTTCCCAGGTGGTTGGGATCCATATGCAGGGACTTGGGTGTGATGAAATGCTGCAGGGTTTTGCTGTTGCAGTGAAGATGGGAGCAACGAAGGCAGACTTTGACAACACAGTCGCCATTCACCCTACCTCTTCAGAAGAGCTGGTCACACTTCGTTGAGAACCAGGAGACACGTGTGGCGGGCAGTGGGACCCATAGATCTTCTGAAATGAAACAAATAATCACATTGACTTACTGTTTGAGTTTTATGTATTTCTTTATTTTAATCAGGATCTTCTGATAGTGGAAATTTTTAGTACATAATAGAACTTATTTATGGAGTTAGAAATTTGTAGTGTTATCCAGGATTGATTTTCATTTGATCACATCTCACAGTAATTAATATTTTCAAGTTTTTTTTTTATTAACAGCTCTGTGCTAGTTTTTTTTTTCTGTTTTAGCCTCATCCCAAATATAAAGCTTTGTGAAGTACAATTAACTTAATGTACTTGAATGAATAGAACTTGCTACTTTTTTTTTTTTTTTTTTTGAGACAGAGTTTTGCTCTCATTGCCCAGGCTGGAGTGCGGTGGTGCTATTTCAGCTCACCACAACCTCTGCCTCCTGGGTTCAAGTGATTCTCCTGCCTTAGCCTCCCGAATAGCTGGAATTACAGGCACGCACCACCATGCCTGACTAATTTTGTATTTTTAGTAGACATGGGGTTTCTCCATGTTGGTCAGGCTGGTCTCAAACTCCCACCTTCAGGTGATCCGCCCACCTCGGCCTCCTGAGGTGCTGAGATTACAGGCGTGAGCCACTGTGCCAGCTTGCTAATTTTCACAGAAGTTGATGGCAATTCTTCACATGTAAACAGTGCCAGTGCACAGAACCTTTATATATTTTTTGAAGCCAGTACTGTGCTCTGCATATAACAAAGCTGCTTCAAGGATGAGACCTTTTTCTAAAAGCATGTAATGTGAGAAGCCGGCCTGCCTTATTTTCTTTTTTCTTTTTTAATGATTAAAAATAGTTTGTGGCAAGGCACGGTGGCTCAGGCCTGTAATTCTAGCACTTTGGGAGGCCGAGGCAGGAGGATTACTTGAGCCTACAAGTTTGAGGCCAGCATGCACAGCATAGCAAGACTGCATCTCTACAGAGAGTAAAAAAAATTACCCGAGTGTGGTGATGTGCATCTGTAATCTCAGCTACTTGGGAGGCTGAGGTGAGAGGATCACTTGAGCTTGGGTGAGGTGAGGCTGCAGTGAGTCCTGATCATGCTGCTGCACTCAATCTTGGACAACAGAGCAAGACCCTGTCTCAAAAAAAAAAAAAAAAAATATATATATATATATATATTATTTTTATGAGGTGAAGTGCATCAAACTTGGGAAAGATTTGAGGAGGCTGGGAACCTCCTGGAAAACCACTCCTTGAAGAAAGATATGAGAGACATTTAGAAGTGATTCCTGCTTTCAGAAGGAGGTGGATTCAAATACATCAAAAGTCCCTTCCTCTGCTAAGTGTTTATAGTTCAATGAATAATTTCAATATTTGTATGTGTTCTTGTCATTTTATTTTTTTCTGAAAAACTTCCAAAAATTTGAAAATAAAATTACAGCCTTTTCTTCTTATAAAATTTGTTACTGTGAGCTTTAATTGGTAC